TCTGAGTATTTGGTGCTAGATGTTTAAAAAAAAAAAAAAGAACCCAAGATATCTAATTGTCTAATGAAATCCAGTCCTTCAAAACATGTGGATACATTTTACAGGATTCCAAAAGCTCCAAGGACAAGATGAACATATCTCCAAATTAAGGCAAAAGTTGAGAAGGCAAGTTGATATATACCATCTCCTTTGAGACCATTCTCCCTTATTCCTCATTTTATACTATTAGAATATTGAGCAAGCTGAAGGTAAGAGAAGCTAGTAAGCATTCCACAAGGAAGAAGGATTTCTAGCATTCTACAGGAGTCTGGATTGGGGGAAAAAAGAAAAATAACACTTTATGACAGGACTGGGCTTTGCACAATCCGGTCCTATTTGGCTTCATGGCTGACTAATGAAAATTAAATCTCTGAGTATACCGAGAGCCCAGATTTTTAAATTCTGTTATTTTATGTCAAGCCAGGACACAGAAGGACCATAAACACTAAAATGAGAGTTCTTAATACCAGTAAAATTTGTTCATGGTGCATTTGTTCTGTGAAGTCTTCTCTGACCCCTCTACTCCTCTGGACTCGTCTAAAGCCACACTACTCACACGGTTCTCTGCCTGAGCTCAACAGTATCAGCAGCATGTGCTGGAGTCACAGAAGCTCAGTATGAAATCCTGCCTCTACCACCTGTTTCCTACCTGATCATAGAAGAGTCACTTAAACTCCCTTCGTCATCCTTTTCTTATCTTTGAAAATAGTAAAACATAGTTTTAAGAGTAGCTAGGAGAAGAGATACTGTGCACCGTGTAAATTTTCAGATATATAATTGATGTTCAATATTGCCATGCTGCTTACTATTGTAATTTGTTTCTCTCTTTGTAAGTCACGTGCAGACCAAACTATAGATCAACATATTCTCAGAATGTAAGGAAGTGTTGGGTGTTCAATATTATTTTACCGATTGGTTAAATGATGATTGGTAGCTATAGACCAGTTACAGAGTTCTGTTTCATTTCCCCTGCAGGTGACTGAAGATGAACCCTGAAAACTGGACTCAGGTAACAAGCTTTGTCCTTCTGGGTTTCCCCAGTAGCCACCTCATACAGTTCCTGGTGTTCCTGGGGTTAATGGTGACCTACATTGTAACAGCCACAGGCAAGCTGCTAATTATTGTGCTCAGCTGGATAGACCAACGCCTGCACATACAGATGTACTTCTTCCTGCGGAATTTCTCCTTCCTGGAGCTGTTGCTGGTAACTGTTGTGGTTCCCAAGATGCTTGTCGTCATCCTCACGGGGGATCACACCATCTCATTTGTCAGCTGCATCATCCAGTCCTACCTCTACTTCTTTCTAGGCACCACTGACTTCTTCCTCTTGGCCGTCATGTCTCTGGATCGTTACCTGGCAATCTGCCGACCACTCCGCTATGAGACCCTGATGAATGGCCATGTCTGTTCCCAACTAGTGCTGGCCTCCTGGCTAGCTGGATTCCTCTGGGTCCTTTGCCCCACTGTCCTCATGGCCAGCCTGCCTTTCTGTGGCCCCAATGGTATTGACCACTTCTTTCGTGACAGTTGGCCCTTGCTCAGGCTTTCTTGTGGGGACACCCACCTGCTGAAACTGGTGGCTTTCATGCTCTCTACGTTGGTGTTACTGGGCTCACTGGCTCTGACCTCAGTTTCCTATGCCTGCATTCTTGCCACTGTTCTCAGGGCCCCTACAGCTGCTGAGCGAAGGAAAGCGTTTTCCACTTGCGCCTCGCATCTTACAGTGGTGGTCATCATCTATGGCAGTTCCATCTTTCTCTACATTCGTATGTCAGAGGCTCAGTCCAAACTGCTCAACAAAGGTGCCTCCGTCCTGAGCTGCATCATCACACCCCTCTTGAACCCATTCATCTTCACTCTCCGCAATGACAAGGTGCAGCAAGCACTGAGAGAAGCCTTGGGGTGGCCCAGGCTCACTGCTGTGATGAAACTGAGGGTCACAAGTCAAAGGAAATGATCTTATTAAATGGGAGATTAAATGTTTATTGA